CGAACCCCCGTGCATTCTGGGACTCATGGTTTGGTGAGTGTTGTCCAGGAATGGCTACAAACCCACATTACTATGATATCGGACTTCTACTTGTGTAGTCATTTGTTAGTTAACTGTACATTTTGGAAGGTTTTTGAGTAGAGAAGTGAAATAATCCAACGTTTGGGAAGATTTTCTTGTGCAGGATTGGAGGAGGACGGGAAAGAGGGAAAAAGCATTGCGCGCGTGTGTGTGTGTGAAGTTATTACAACTATCTATCTTGAAGCATGCGAGGTAGGAGGGCCTGAATTGCCATGAAACGCAATGACGATAAACGAAGGGACCCGTGAGAAAGGGGCAAAGAGGTGTCTCAATAAAATAAGCAACGGCCTGCTGTGGGAGGATTCGGGTCTCAGTATAGGCTGCCACTGTCAGCTTTGCAATATTCCTCGAGCCTTTATCCATGAGTAGGACAGGATGGCTCTACCTTGCAGGGTTACAGCATGGAGCTGCGGGACTGCGCCGGCAGTGCGCTGAGCGGCATCCCTGCGATAGGGTGAGTGCACCAACCCTTGTTGTCTCTCTTAGTAAGAAAGAGGAGGGGTAGATAATAGCATCTTCACCCCAGTAGTTGCCGTAAGTAGTAATGCTAAGAATCCGGCACGTCGTAGGCATCAATCTCAGTCCGCCATCTCCCCTTGCTACCACGCCAGGAGGTACACAGAGGAGACTGCCCCGACTGGCAACTCCCGCGCCGGGGTTCCCTGGCCATCCTCCCGCGTTCCCTCCAGCCGCGCGCTGTTGCCAGGGCCCGGGCACCGCCCAGCTCCACTACGGACCAATGGCAGCGCGGCTTGGGCACCGCCCAGCTTCAGCGGAAGCCAATGGAGGCGCGGCGCGGGCACCGCCCTGATCCGGCGCGGGCCAATAGCGGCGTGGCCCGAAGCGGGGGCCGCCCCGGTCGGGCGGGGAGGCGGGGAGGTGGCCACTGGCTCCGCCCCGCTCCCCTCTGACCCGGTGTCTAGTCTCTCCGTCTTCCTGTTCCAAACCACGTGGACGCGTCTGGGCTGCTGGAGGCAGCCCGAGCCGCCGCCGTCGGTGTCGCCGCCACCACCACCATCGGAGTCACGAGTCCCGCGTCTGTCCGAAGTCGCCGCTCTCGGGCTGCTCACGTCTCTTCGGAGAGCGCGCACATGGCGACTCAGGCGCACTCCCTCAGCTACGCAGGGTGCAACTTCTTGCGCCAACGTCTGGTCCTGTCTACCCTGAGCGGGCGCCCCGTCAAAATCCGAAAGATTCGGGCCAGAGACGACAACCCGGGCCTCCGAGGTAACTTGGTGTGGGCGGCGCGCGGCGTGGGCCTCTTTTCTTCACAGATTTTTTTTCTTCACAGATTTTGAAGCCAGCTTCATAAGGCTATTGGACAAAATAACGAATGGTTCTCGAATTGAAATAAACCAAACAGGTAAGCTCCTTTTAGATTCCTAAAAGCACCTCGCTGAATGTGGCTCTTTTTCTTCTGGTTTAAGGAACAACCTTATATTATCAGCCTGGCCTCCTGTATGGTGGATCTGTGGAACATGACTGTAGCGTCCTTCGTGGCATTGGGTATTACCTGGAGAGTCTTCTTTGCTTGGCTCCATTTATGAAGCACCCGTTAAAAATAGTTCTACGAGGAGTGACCAATGATCAGGTTGACCCTTCAGTGAGTATTGAGAACAAACCGTGGTGTGGTTTTTAAACTTTTCTTTTCTGAAATAATTTCATAGGTTGATGTTCTTAAGGCAACAGCACTCCCTTTGTTGAAACAATTTGGGATTGATGGTGAATCATTTGAACTGAAGGTAAGAATGTTTGAACTGTTGACCATATGTTCTCCTCGCCTCATCTTTCTCACTCTCTGTGTAGATTGTGCGACGGGGAATGCCTCCCGGAGGAGGAGGCGAAGTGGTTTTCTCATGTCCTGTGAGGAAGGTCTTGAAGCCCATTCAACTCACAGATCCAGGAAAAATCAAACGTATTAGAGGAATGGCGTATCCTTTCCATTTATTTGGATTTCTTTTTTAGCAGAATGACATCCTTAACTCCAGGCTGCAGGTACTCTGTACGTGTGTCACCTCAGATGGCGAACCGGATTGTGGATTCTGCAAGGAGCATCCTCAACAAGTTCATACCTGATATCTATATTTACACAGATCACATGAAAGGAGTCAACTCTGGGAAGTAAGTATCTGTGTTTTTGAAGTCTGTTTCTGCCTACTCAGTGTTTGTGCCTTTGTATCTCCAGGTCTCCGGGCTTTGGGTTGTCACTGGTTGCTGAGACCACCAGTGGCACCTTCCTCAGTGCTGAACTGGCCTCCAACCCCCAGGGCCAGGGAGCAGCAGTACTTCCAGAGGACCTTGGCAGGAACTGTGCCCGGCTGCTGCTGGAGGAAATCTACAGGGTATGTCCACAGCTTCCTCTGATAGAGGAGTGTGGTTTGTACAATTATTAATTTGTGTTTACAGGGTGGATGCGTAGACTCGACCAACCAAAGCCTGGCGCTACTACTCATGACCCTTGGACAGCAGGATGTTTCCAAAGTCCTGCTAGGCCCTCTCTCTCCCTACACGTAAGTTATTCTTTTTCAACCTCGTTATTCTGTTTATTTATTTATTTATTTTTTTCCTTTTTAGGATAGAATTTTTGCGGCATTTGAAGAGCTTTTTCCAGATTATGTTTAAAATTGAAACCAAGCCATGTGGTGAAGAACTCAAGGGTGGGGATAAAGTGCTGATGACCTGTGTTGGCATTGGTTTCTCCAACCTTAGCAAGACCCTCAAGTGATAACCATCACAAGATAAGGCCCCAATGCCTACAGACAAAGCAGAAGCTGCCACGGACACCAATGGGACCAAGTCCAAATGGATTAATCCAGGACAGAATAGCCACTTGCTTAATTTTCTGTGAAGAAATATCAATATACAAATAAAAGACATCCCTGTAGCATATGGTTTCCAGCTGTTTCTCCAGTGGCATTGCCATTGCCCAGGAGGGGCCCAGTCACCATGAGAGCTCCCTTGCCTTACCTGGAGGAAGAATGTGCCTTCAGGCCACAGTCGTGCTGCTAGAACAGTCTCGTAGCTGCAGTTCAGCTGTGCTTCCTCAGCCTACTATCATAGGCTTCCTCAGCCCTCTGTCATATGGCTGTTTTGCAAACCTGTGGAGTCTGTTACTGTTCTTTCTGCAAGGACTCACCTCCTTGAGCCTTGGTTTTTGTTGTAGGGATTAAATGAGATAATATGAGTGGCAGCTCTTCATGAGTCCTGCAGTGCTAAGCAAATGTCAGAAATTGGTGTATTAGACTATTTATCTTTGATCTTCTGAATGGATTGCTGTCATGGACACGGACACGGATCTTCATCTGGTTCATTGTATTTATATGTGAGGGATGGATGGCTGCGGGGCTCCAAGTAAGTTATTGGGATGTTTTTATATTCCAGGTGTGCTGTACATTCTTATTTTATTTTCACAATAGCTCTGTGATGTAAGTGCTATCTCCATGAGAAAATTCATAAAGGGTGTTTTGTTCCTTTGAAATGTATAATGTAAAGACATTAAATCTCCTCATTTAAGGATCTAAGTGTAATAAGTGTAATAGAGTCAGGGT